GCCTCCCAAAGTGCTGGGATTACAGACATGAGCCACTGTGCCCGGCTCTCTGTAGACATTTCTAACAAATAGTATAATAATTCAGCCTCTTCATCACTTAATAATTGAGAGTTCACCAGTTGTAAAAATATGCCATTTTATGTATAAGCAGTTCTGATGGTTCTCTTTTTTTGCAGTGAGCCTAAATCCACCTTCTTCTAATTTCTGCCCTGTAGTCCTCATGTTTCTACAGCAGTGTTGTCCAATAGAAATATAATGGGAGTGGGAAGTGTGAGCCACACGTGTAATTAAAAATATTCTAGGCTGGGTGCAGTGGCTCATGTTTGTAATCCTAGTGCTTTGGGAGACTGAGGTAGGAGGATTGCTTGAGGCCAGGAGTTCAAGACCAGCCTGGGCAACATAGCAAGACCTTGTCTCTAAAAAGTTTTTAAAAAAATTAACTGTGTGTGGTGGCGTGTACCTGTAGTACTAGCTAGTCAGGAGGCTGAGGTGGGAGGATTGCTTGAGCCCAGGAGTTCAAGGCTACATTGAGCTATGATCACACCACTGTACTCCAGCCTGGGCAACACAGTGAGACACTGTCTCTTAATTTTTTTTTAATAGCCATATTTTAAAAGAAAAATTGGTGAAATTAATTTTAACATTTTATTTAACCCAGTATATTCAAAATAGTATCACTTCAACATGTAATTAATGTAAAATATCTCGTTAGTAATTAAATAGTTTTTTTCTTTATACTAAATCTTTGAAATCTTGTGGGTTTTTACACTTGAAAGTCCATCTCAATTTTAACTAGCCACATTTCACATGTTTAATAGGCACATGTGGCTAGTGGCTAATATATTGGACAGCACAGTTCTGGAACTTTAGGGAATAATTCTGTTTCTTTTCTTTCTTTCTTTTTTTTTTTTTTTTTTGAACAAGGGTCTTGGTCTGTCACCCAGGCTAGAGTGCAGTGGCATTATCACAGCTCACTGCAGCCTTGACCTTCCAGGCTGAAGTGATCCTCCCACTTCCGCCTCCCGAGTAGCTGGGACTGTAAGCACACATCACCATGCCTGCCTGATTTTTTGTATTTTTGTAGACAGGAGGTATTACCATGTTGTCCAGGCTGGTCTCCAACTCCTGGGCTCAGGCAGTCTGCCCACCTCGGCTTCCCAAAGTGCTTCAGCCACTATGCCTGGCCTCTTTTTTTCCTATAATGGCTAGTACAGTGCTTGGCGTGTAATAAGCGCTAATGAAATATTTCTTGAGTACTTGAATAAGTGAATAAATGCAAGTGCTAGAGAACTAATAATAAAAGGTAATTTTGTTTGGGAAGTAACTTGTTGAGATTTGTATTAAAGACACTTATTTTTTCTTTGTAGCATTATGGATCCAAGCCTGTTGAGAGAAAGGGAGCTGTTCAAAAAACGAGCTCTTTCTACTCCTGTAGTAGAAAAACGTTCAGCATCTTCTGAGTCATCATCATCATCGTCAAAGAAGAAGAAAACAAAGGTAGAACATGGAGGATCGTCAGGCTCTAAACAAAATTCTGGTTAGTAAAATTGTTTAGGACTGTTTGGTTTTTATGACGATGTTATTTTGAACTTCATTTGCAGATCATAGCAATGGATCATTTAACTTGAAAGCTTTGTCAGGAAGCTCTGGATATAAGTTTGGTGTTCTTGCTAAGATTGTGAATTACATGAAGGTAAGTACTTTTCTCAGATAGCAAAAGTCCTATGTCTTCTAATAACAATTTCTTCACTTGATAGACACGGCATCAGCGAGGAGATACGCATCCTCTAACCTTAGATGAAATTTTGGATGAAACACAACATTTAGATATTGGACTCAAGCAGAAACAATGGCTAATGACTGAGGTAAGAATTTAGTTGATTATCAAGAGAGATTTGTTAATATATTCCAATTGTATCACTGTTACAGGCTTTAGTCAACAATCCCAAAATTGAAGTAATAGATGGGAAGTATGCTTTCAAGCCCAAGTACAACGTGAGAGATAAGAAGGCCCTACTTAGGCTCTTAGATCAGCATGACCAGCGAGGATTAGGAGGAATTCTTTTAGAAGACATAGAAGAAGCACTGCCCAATTCCCAGAAAGCTGTCAAGGTAATCTCTCTTTTCTTTCTATGTCTTAATATACTGAAAAATCTTTATTTTATCTATCTTTAAGGCTTTGGGGGACCAGATACTATTTGTAAATCGTCCCGATAAGAAGAAAATACTTTTCTTCAATGATAAGAGCTGTCAGTTTTCTGTGGATGAAGGTGAGCTTTTCTGTATTATACTTTAGTTTGCAATTGTAAAATAACTAGTGTCTGTTTGATACAGAATTTCAGAAACTGTGGAGGAGTGTCACTGTAGATTCCATGGACGAGGAGAAAATTGAAGAATATCTGAAGCGACAGGGTATTTCTTCCATGCAGGAATCTGGACCAAAGAAAGTGGTGCGTAATCTCTAGCAAAGCAGCTTAATCCCTTGTTTCTAATTGTTTTTACCTTTTCCTTTAGGCCCCTATTCAGAGAAGGAAAAAGCCTGCTTCACAGAAAAAGCGACGCTTTAAGACTCATAACGAACACTTGGCTGGAGTGCTGAAGGATTACTCTGACATTACTTCCAGCAAATAGGGAACAGTTTTGCCCTGGAACAGAGTTACAGATACACAATCAAGAGTGTTCTTGCTGATGCTCGGGGTCTGAAGACTGTCTTCCTATCTGCTTCTTGCGGCTGAGGAGAGGAGCAGTTCAGTTTACAAAACAAGTGCAAATTACCAAACTCAAAGCTTATTTGAGTAGAATGGGCTCATGGGCAATGTGATGTTCCCTGTTAACCTTCTGTTACTCCCTGGGAGAAAGGCGCTGAGCGTGGCATGCAGGTGTCTTTGCTGTGTTTTTCTCCACTTCTAAATGGTTCCTGGTTCCTTTCTTCCTCGTTTGTTACTTTAGAGCAAGTTTGCCCATAGTCTTGAATGCAATATTTGTTTATTCCAAAAGAACATATTTATAATAAAATCACTGTAGAAGGATTTTTAAGATGTTAGTGAATTCTGTTTCTTTTCATTCTCGGAAATGGCAGGAAGCAGCTCCAGTCTCTGATTTCCATGGGTCACGTGCTGGGGATGTGATGAAGCCTGCAGTCTGCACTGTGTTGCTGAGCACATGGATTTCACCACTGGAACACAGGTGTGCTGCTTGTTAGCAAGCAGAGCAATAAAGATGTGCTGGATGTCATTGTTAATGTTTTCTTTTAAAAAGAAGCGTCA